CTCTAGACCTTCATCCCTCCTCCACTGGAGAAATGACTCCCAATGCAGCTCTTCCCCCACTGGTTGACATCCAGGAACCAGAGGGCCTTCCCTGGCACCGGCGGCAGCTTCACAGTCTCTGACCGGAGTCCCCAGGCCTTGCTTAACACCTTCCACCTCTGTCCTCTCCCAACATCCATCCATCCACCCCCACATTCGTTTTTGTTGTTGTTTTGTTTTGCTTTGCTTTTAGACAGAGTCTCACTTTGTCACAAAGGCTGGAGTCGTTCAAGCGATCCCCCCACTTCAGCCTCCTGAGTAGCTGGGACTACAGGTGTGCACTACTACACCCGGCTAATTTTTAATTTATTTTTTGTAGAGCTGGGGTTGGGGGTAGTCTCCTGTGTTGCCCAGGCTGGTCTGGAACTCGTGGGCTCAAGCAACCTTCTCCCCTGACTTTGCCCCCCTCAGCCTCCCAAAGTGCTGAGATGACAGGTGTGAGCTCTACCTGTTCTTTGCAGCAATAAAATACTTCTGGATTTATGACACTTGTCTCATTTACAATACCCTGCTTAATGAAACATCAGAGGTAGAGCCCAACTATTGCTGCAACACAAAAGGGAGAAGGAATGCTCTTATTTGAAAATGCTCCTACCCCAGGGGACATCTGGCAAAGTCTGGAGATACTATATTTTTGGTTGTCAACAATGGGATAGGGATGCTATTGGCATTTCGTGGTAGAGGCCAGAGGGGCGGCTAAATGTCCTACAAGGCACAGGGCAGCCCCCTACAACCAAGAAGTATCTGGCCCAAAATGTCAACTGTGTTAAGGTTGGGAAACCCTGGCTTAGAGTATTTTGGCAAATACTGTTTCACTTGTGCTACCTCCTTGTGAGGCAACTGGCCGAGAAGCCTGGCTTAACACTTCCTGGTGATGTGTCTGTCTTTTGTCTCCTCACCTGTAAGACTTGAAGGGAAGTGCACCCTCCCCACTGGGCTGCCGTCAGGGTTGAGGGAGTTAATATCCATAAGGCGCTCCAGGCTACTGCAGCCTGCCTGGAAGCTGAAGGAAAGGTGGGGGCATTGTAGGACACCTTGAACCCAGGTCTCCCAACTTCACAGGACTCCCTTCCTCCGCCCAGGAGTTTTAAGGAAGAGGAACTTCCTGGTGGGACATATTGAGTGCCAAACGTGTGTTCACATAAAAAATCAAGAGATCAGGGCATGAGTCTGCATCTGAAAACTCGAGTAAAAAATCCGGTGTATGCTGTTAATGGAAAGAACAGAATATGACACTTGCATGCCGCATATTCTCACTTCGTTCCTTGGGGGTGTGCTGCTACCTCTGGTCACTGGCATCGGACTTTTCTTCCTTCTTTCTACTTTCCTACATCTCCCAAGTTTTGTATTTTGAGCATGTGTTAGCATTATAACTGCTAAACAGGAAAGATGGCCTTTAAAAAGAAAGTGAAGTGTAAAAGTTTGAGGGTGATGAAATAAATGTGCTTGAGGAAGAAAAAGCAATCTCAGTTTAATCCTATGGTTGCCCCAGGAGGCACTAATTTATCCCTTCTGCTTTTCAAGTGAGGAAGCTGCAGCTTGGCGTAGTTCTGGGGGGAGTATGAAGCTGCCTTGGTTTAGGTGATGGAGCACAGGTCCACAGACATGTGTGGGTGCATCTGTGGCAGGGGAGAAAAGAGCATGTGTCCAGACTACAGCTTGTTCAGAGCTGGGACACTGACAATAGAGCACGCACTGCGTGCGTAGGTGGGTGTGTCTCCGATCCTCCAGCAGTGACAGGGACGAAGCCTTGCCCTGTGGGATGACTCAGGCCACTGGCCAAATGTTATGTCTCCATGTTCAAGTCCCTCTCCAACTTCTCCTCCTGGGACAGAAACAGATGGCAGCGGAGCAGGAGAAGGTGGGGGCAGAGTTCCAGGCACTGAGGGCTTTCCTGGTGGAGCAGGAGGGTCGGCTGCTAGGCCGCCTGGAGGAACTGTCCCGGGAGGTGGCACAGAAGCAGAATGAGAACCTGGCCCAGCTCGGGGTTGAGATCACCCAGCTGTCCAAGCTCAGCAGCCAGATCCAGGAGACAGCTCAAAAGCCTGACCTTGACTTTCTCCAGGTAAGTCTGGCTCAGCCAGGGGCTCGAGTCATGCTGATTTGGTTTCCTCTATCTTTCCTTCCAGGAATTCAAAAGCACGCTGAGCAGGTGAGTGACCTCACAGCTCCTGGGGCCTCTCTCACAGGCCCTTCTCAGAGCCCTTGTCCTGCAGGTGTAGCAATGTGCCTGGCCCCAAGCCAACCACAGTCTCTTCTGAGATGAAGAATAAAGTCTGGAATGTTTCTCTCAAGACCTTTGTCTTAAAAGGGATGCTGAAGAAGTTCAAAGGTAGGGGCCTGGGCGCCAAGCTGGGCCACATACATGCACGCCTTGCTTTGTTTCTCCTCCTCAGAGGACCTTCGGGGAGAGCTGGAGAAAGAGGAGAAAGGTAGGGATGGTGCTGTGATGGCGAGTATGGACGTGGGGACATTTCTCCCTGTCTCTGTCTGCAGTGGAGCTCACCTTGGATCCCGACACGGCCAACCCGCGCCTCATCCTCTCTCTGGATCTTAAGGGCGTGCGCCTCGGCGAGCGGGCCCAGGACCTGCCCAACCACCCCTGCCGCTTCGACACCAACACCCGCGTCCTGGCGTCCTGCGGCTTCTCCTCGGGCCGGCATCACTGGGAGGTGGAGGTGGGCTCTAAGGACGGCTGGGCCTTTGGCGTGGCCCGCGAGAGCGTGCGCCGAAAGGGCCTGACGCCCTTCACTCCCGAGGAGGGCGTCTGGGCCCTGCAGCTCAACGGCGGCCAGTACTGGGCCGTGACCAGCCCCGAGCGGTCGCCCCTCAGCTGCGGGCACCTGTCGCGCGTGCGGGTGGCCCTGGACCTGGAGGTGGGAGCCGTGTCCTTCTACGCTGTGGAGGACATGCGCCACCTCTACACCTTCCGCGTCAACTTCCAGGAGCGCGTGTTCCCGCTTTTCTCTGTTTGCTCCACGGGCACCTACTTGCGAATCTGGCCTTGAGGGGCACTGCTGGGGAGCTCCTGTCTCTGGGCTGCCGGTGGGAGGGGATGTCGCCTCCCCAGAGATGCCTGGTCCGTCTTGGGTCTGCCCTCCGTGCTCCTGACCCCTGCTGCCCAAGAGAGCCTGCTACAGACACAACCCCGAGGCAGGAGAGTGACTGTGGCCAACCGAGCAGGGGAACAGGGGCTTTGGACTCCTGAGGGTGTTCCCTTCCTGAGGTCACATGTGGATTTGGCCAGAGCCTTCAGGAGGTGGAGGCCGGTGAGGTCAGGAGCCCAGCTCTCCAGGGGGCTTCTGCCCTGACTGGGAAGGGTGCCTGGCTCCCTAAAACAATGTCAAAGCCAGTCCTGCTGTTCTCTGTTGCCAGGGGGCAGGTCTGGGCCTGGGCCAACCACGTTTGTTATCATGGCTGCTGCCTTCTGGACAGCTGCCAGCTCTGCCTTGAGAGGTTGTGGGACCTCTGGATCCAGCTGACCTGACAGGTCATCTACTCAGGGAGGAGCCCTGTGCTCCCAGCTCAGAGGACAGTCTGGGCCAGAACTGGAAGGAGACATCTGTCCCGTCTTTGAGTGACAAGCCCGGGACAACAGCCAGTGGGCATCACGGCTCTCCAGCACTCCTTAGCCGGAGGATACAGAGTGATGGGTGCATCCTGACCAATGCGACAACCAACACGTGCTCTCACAAACCCCTGACTCCCGCACTTTCCAGTGCCAAAGTACAAACGCTGCTTGGATAAGGAGAGCAAAGCTTCTGGAACTTTATTTACTCTTTCTTTTTAATTTTCTTTTAAGAGACTGGGTCTTGCTATGTTGCCCAGGCTGGTCTTGAACTCCTGGCCTCAAGTGATCCTCCAGTTTCCATCTCCCTAAGAGCTGGGATTACAGGTGTGAGCCGCTGTACCCGAACTTTTTTTGTTTTTGCTTCTGGAACTTTGAAACACAAAACACAAGTTGGCACTTACAATTTTAAAGATGCAGCCAGCTCTAAACAACACACAGAGCACAAATATGCTCCTGACGGACTCAGGAAAATGCCAACAGCAGAGCACCCTGGTGCCAAGGCCTTCTCAGCCCATGCCCTGGAGGGCATTCCCCTGGCCAGCCTCAGCCCCTTGTCTACTTGTTCTCCAGCTTCTGGGTAGCTGGGCTTCTGGAAGGGTGGCAGTGGGCTACTCCCTGCTCAGCGCTCCCCTGGGAAGGGGGTGAGGAGATGAAAATGAAACTATGAGCTGTCTTTGGAGTTGGCTTGGCCCATTTTCTACTCCCTAGATC